CTCAGGCCCACGCCACAGACGCTGCCTGCAAACCAGGCAGCCTGGGTGCCTCTGGCAGGAAATGTGTTGGGGGCGGGGGGTTTGGGAAGGCAGCCACCAGGAGGAGCGGTGCAGAGCTCCTGGCCATCTCGGGAGACCCCGGGAACTGCCGCATGGGACCCGGAGGGGCCGCTGGTGCCTGGGTCTGAGATGCAGAGAAGCACCCTCCTCCATGGGCCTGTGGCAGACTCGGGGCCACATTTGCAGGGCATTGCAGCATGGTTGCTCCAGGGCCGGGGGAGGCACAGGCCAGGGCCGCTTTGCCAGGGGGCTTCTGTTTTCCAGGATAAGTGGCCGGTGCCAGGAGGTGAAGGCCGTCCTGGAGAAAACTGACGAGCCGGGAAAATACACGGCCGGTGAGTCCCGGGGCCTGAGCCAGAGCCTGAGCTTGAACACACGCTGGATGTGCGGGGGCAGCCAGTGCCTTTTTGGGGTGGCCTTTTGGCCTGGGAAGCCTTTTGCTGCCTTCTGACTCCACTAAAAGCCCACTCTCTTCTCCCACTGGTCAATTTGCATTAGAGACTTGAACACCTGACCCCAAACACCAGGTGTGGCAGGTTTGTCCCGGGGCGGACCCTCTGGGCTTGCCCTGTAGCCCTGGCTGTGGCTCTGGCAGGGCCAGGAGCAGAGTCGTATTTGGCTGCGGGGGGCTGTACCCCAACTCCCACCTCCGCAGACCTCATACCCGGAGGAACCCCCCGTGACTCACTGGTTTGGGATGTGGCCGCCTCTTGGGTACATCAGGTTCCTGGGAAGTGGGGGTCCCATGGCCTGGGGCTCAGGCCTGGTGGGGAACCTGGGTCAGGGAGCTCTGGGAGGCTGGGAGGGTGCAGGAGCTGCGGGGCTTGCTGGGCCTGGCAACGCACGCTGTCCCGGGATCCTCTCTGAAGTCCCTGGTGGCTAATTCAGGAATGTGCTGCTGTCTTTCTGCAGACGGGGGCAAGCACGTGGCATACATCATCAGGTCGCACGTGAAGGACCACTACATCTTTTACTGTGAGGGCGAGCTGCACGGGAAGCCGGTCCGAGGGGTGAAGCTCGTGGGTGGGTCCCGCACCCTCACCCTGCAACCCATGCCTCCACCTGCCCTCCCTCCTCCCTCGGCCTCCTGCACCCTCTTCCCCATGGGAGAAGCCACTGGGACCCAGGAACCCACTGCAGTTTTCTTAGGATGAGTTTTCCTGATAAAGGCCTCAATTCCCACCCCTGGAGTTCAGGATTTGGGATGCCCCGGCCTCGGTATCTGCAGCAGAGGCAGGAAGGAGCCACGGCTGCAGGCACAGGGGTTCAAAGGTCACACATGTCCCAGAGTGGGCCAGGCCCTCCCCCGGAGCAGCTCCCTGCAGTGTCATCCTTGAGCGCGTTCCTGTGGGGTGTCCAGCAGGAGAGAGGAACAGGGATGTGAGCAGAAGTCTGCATGGAAAGAACGTTCCAGCTCCCGGGGTTGAATTCCGGACGCGGTGCCTCCCACAGATGGTGACTCATCAGTGCTGTCCCTGTCAGAGGACGAGGCCCATGAAGGCTCCTGAGTTCTCCCTGGAGCCAGGGGTGTGCGAATGACAGAGGATTGGGATCCTGGTGCCCCCAAGGGGAGAGGCGCTTCCTCCAGGGTGGGCCTGTCGTGCCGTCCATCCTCACTCCGGGAGATGCTCAGGGATGGATGGAGAGCCCTTCCCGTTCTCCCGGTTCTGCTGCCACAGGAGCCTTCTCAGCCGTGCACGGCACCCTGGTCCCACTTTGCCAGCCTGAGGGCCTCTGGGTTCAATTCCCCCCACGGTGGGCGAGGTCCCCTTCCCCAGCCCAGCTCAGGCCTCCAGACTGGGATGGGGTGCCGTCGGCCCAGTGCTGCCTCGAGCACCCACATCTCGTCCTGGCACCCACAGGCAGAGACCCCAAGAACAACCTGGAAGCCTTGGAGGACTTTGAGAAAGCCGCAGGAGCCCGCGGACTCAGCACGGAGAGCATCCTCATCCCCAGGCAGAGCGGTAGGAGGCATGGCCCTGCAGAGCCCCCCATGTCTCCTAACGCCTGTGCTTCCTTTTCCTGCAGAAACCTGCTCTCCAGGGAGCGATTAGGGTGAGTGAACAGCTTTAGAGGACATTTGAGAACCTGGCCTCACTCACCCTCCCCCCCTTTCCAGGGCAGGGGACACCTTGGCTCCTCAGCAGCCCAAGGACGGCACCATCCAGCACCTCCGTCATTCACAGGGACATGGAAAAAGCTCCCCACCCCTGCAGAACGCGGCTGGCTGCACCCCTTCCTACCACCCCCCGCCTTCCCCCTGCCCTGCGCCCCCTCTCCTGGTTCTCCATAAAGAGCTTCAGCAGTTCCCAGTGACTCCGCCTGTCTGTGGGGTCCCTCGGGGTGAG